CCCTCGCCAATGCACAGGTCTGCGGGAGCATGGACTGTCTGAAAGGTTCTGAGTTTAGCTTTAAGCACAGTGCCTGGCACATACCATTTGTTGAATAAATGGATCTACCTATCTATATATATGTGTGTGTGTGTGTGTGTATGTGTGTGTGTGTGTGTGTGTGTATATATATATATATATATATATATATTTTTTTTTTTTTTTTTTTTTTTTTTGAGATGGAGTTTTGCTCTTGTTGTCCAGACTGGAGTGCAATGGCGCGATCTCGGCTCACCGCGACCTCCGCCTCCCGGGTTCAAGCGATTCTCCAGCCTCAGCCCCCTGAGTAGTTGGGATTACAGGCATGCGCCACCACGCCAACCTAATTTTGTATTTTTAGTGGAGACGGGGTTTCTCCATGTTGGTCAGGCTGATCTCGAACTCCCGACCTCAGGTGATCCGCCCGCTTCGGCCTCCCAAAGTGCTGTGATTACAGGCGTGAGCCACCTCACCTGGCCTACTGGATCAATATCTTTTTAAAAAATTCCACACTGGGAGACATTTGGTGTAGGACTGAATCCCCGTATTTTAGAAGCCGCCTTGTCTCTTCTTGCCTCGATTTCCCATCCTGTTAATCAGGAGACTCAGGGCGGGAGGACAAAGCCAGGTGCAAGAGGCGTGAGCACAGCGACTAGGAAAATGGAGTCGGAAGCCGTAATCTTCAGTTTCCTCCGCTGCATGAGGCACCATGTGCACCACGTGGACTAAAGGAGACACTTTCTCCATTTTGAAGCGGTGTCCAGGCTTCAAGACCTAGGCTCCAATTTCTCACCGTGAAGAAGCTCGGGAAAACCGGGCGCTTGGGGAGGCGCGCGGGCAGAGGCTACCCGTCCCCGCGGCCTCTAGACAGGGGCGGAGTCCCTACCCGGCCTCCGCGGGCCCCGCCCCCGGACGGCGGAAGCCGAGCTCGCCCTCTCCGCCCGGGCCTGGGCGTGTCCCACGGGCGCACGGCATGCTGGGAAGGCGTCCGCGCGGCGGCCATTTTGTCTTGTCGGCTCCTGTGTGTAGGAGGGATTTCGGCCTGAGAGCGGGCCGAGGAGATTGGCGACGGTGTCGCCCGTGTTTTCGTTGGCGGGTGCCTGGGCTGGTGGGAACAGCCGCCCGAAGGAAGCACCATGATTTCGGCCGCGCAGTTGTTGGATGAGTTAATGGGCCGGGACCGAAACCTAGCCCCGGACGAGAAGCGCAGCAACGTGCGGTGGGACCACGAGAGCGTAAGTCCCGCGGGCCTTGGCCTGAGCCCGGGATTTTTTAAGTACCTTTGTTTTTCTTTACTAGGTTTGTAAATATTATCTCTGTGGTTTTTGTCCTGCGGAATTGTTCACAAATACACGTTCTGATCTTGGTAAGTGAATTTTCTGTGTAACTTTTATCAAAGATAATTTATACAATTATATTTTTTCCCCCAGGTCCGTGTGAAAAAATTCATGATGAAAATCTACGAAAACAGTAAGTTATTTTGCTTGTCATTTCCACCCCCCAAATGAGTACTTGTTTATTTTCATGTTACCAGGTATGAGAAGAGCTCTCGTTTCATGAAAGTTGGCTATGAGAGAGATTTTTTGCGATACTTACAGAGCTTACTTGCAGAAGTAGAACGTAGGATCAGACGAGGCCATGCTCGTTTGGCATTATCTCAAAACCAGCAGTCTTCTGGGGTAAGTGAAGTCAATTCAGTCTTTGTAAACGGTTGTTGGTAATACGTTTTATTGTCTTCAATAGGCCGCTGGCCCAACAGGCAAAAATGAAGAAAAAATTCAGGTTCTAACAGACAAAATTGATGTACTTCTGCAACAGGTGAGAATTGTGTGCATTAATGTCAGGAAGTATCTTAACTGTTTTTTTCCCCTACTCTTCTAAGATTGAAGAATTAGGGTCTGAAGGAAAAGTAGAAGAAGCCCAGGGGATGATGAAATTAGTTGAGCAATTAAAAGAAGAGAGAGAACTGCTAAGGTCCACAACGTCGGTGAGTAAACCTTATTTCACATTATCTCATCTATGTTCTTAAAATAACTGATTTATCATTTTAGACAATTGAAAGCTTTGCTGCACAAGAAAAACAAATGGAAGTTTGTGAAGTATGTGGAGCCTTTTTAATAGTAGGAGATGCCCAGTCCCGGGTAGATGACCATTTGATGGGAAAACAACACATGGGCTATGCCAAAATTAAAGCTACTGTAGAAGAATTAAAAGTAAGTTTTTTTGTTTGTTTTGAGGCAGATTCATTTGCATAAGAATCCAACTTGATTTTTCTAGGAAAAGTTAAGGAAAAGAACCGAAGAACCTGATCGTGATGAGCGTCTAAAAAAGGAGAAGCAAGAAAGAGAAGAAAGAGAAAAAGAACGGGAGAGAGAAAGGGAAGAAAGAGAAAGGAAAAGACGAAGGGAAGAGGAAGAAAGAGAAAAAGAAAGGGCTCGTGACAGAGAAAGAAGAAAGAGAAGTCGTTCACGAAGTAGACACTCAAGCCGAACATCAGACAGAAGATGCAGCAGGTCTCGGGACCACAAAAGGTCACGAAGTAGAGAAAGAAGGCGGAGCAGGTATATATAAAACACCCTAAGACTGTCCAGCTCTGAAGTTGCCTTTTGGTTTTAAATTATTAAGAAGTAGAGATCGACGAAGAAGCAGAAGCCATGATCGATCAGAAAGAAAACACAGATCTCGAAGTCGGGATCGAAGAAGATCAAAAAGCCGGGATCGAAAGTCATATAAGCACAGGAGCAAAAGTCGGGACAGAGAACAAGATAGAAAATCCAAGGAGAAAGGTTAGTTTATATGAGAATTCAGTTCATTAAGAAAATCCATGGTCAATGTCTTCTTTTATGGCAGAAAAGAGGGGATCTGATGATAAAAAAAGTAGTGTGAAGTCCGGTAGTCGAGAAAAGCAGAGTGAAGACACAAACACTGAATCGAAGGAAAGTGATACTAAGAATGAGGTCAATGGGACCAGTGAAGACATTAAATCTGAAGGTGACACTCAGTCCAATTAAAACTGATCTGATAAGACCTCAGATCAGACAGAGGTAAGTGTATTGTTTCTCACTTTGATTAGGGCTTTTTGTTACTGTTTGACAGTGCAGCGTAAGTATGCACAGATGAAGATGGAACTAAGCCGAGTAAGAAGACATACAAAAGCCTCTTCTGAAGGAAAAGACAGTGTAGTCCTGCAAAACATTTTGAGGTACATTGTTTTGTCTCAGCTATTTTGTAGCAGACTCGTGCCCCCATTAGTGTGCCTCTTTGGAAATTATCGCCCACATTTGTAATATAGTCGCCATTGAAAAGTTAATTATCCTTTTTTTAGGGATTTTGATGTCATTTCTTTTTTTTTTTTAATAAAAAGGTTGAACTGTTTTTTTTTTTCTTTTTGGTATTAAGTCCATCTTGTGTTGGTACATTGGCAGAGACATATGCTTTAAAAACTTAAATATTTCGGAGGCACATGTTGGACTACTTTGTTTTAATTAAACTGCTAGTATTTCTTTGTCAAGGATGTTTCTAGTTTTTTGCTTTATTGCCTTGCATTCTAATGCAGTTTGTTCTGTAACTCGAGAGCCAGTAGCATTGGATTGATGGAAGTGTAGGGTTTATGAATTATTGCAGCTGACTACCATACCTCACACAGCGTTGGTGTTGTGAGCGGCCCATGAAAAGCCAAATTAAAAATCAAGGATTCAGTCAAACTAAGCAGGTACTCATGCCAGGTACTCCTTTCTCTACCCACATCCATGTTTGAATGCTATTGCCTGTGATCTTTACGCTTAACTGTTGTGTATCTTTTTTGTTCTTTACAAGAAGTGCAGAGGGGTTTTTTGTGTATTGCGTGAAAACTTATAAAACAAATGTTAACAGAATGGAATTTTTTTTCAACTGTATGTAGGGCTGCAGTGGTGGCCAGAATTAGATATCTTTAAAGAATTTTAAATACAATAAACACTTCATATTATTCGCCTTGTTACACTCAATGCAATTCTCAAGTCTATAAGAGGTATGTGCTTAATATTTCCTACTGTGTAGGAGAATTTGCAGTCAGCCATAGGTATGTAGGAATAGTCACTCACTGGCTGATACATTTAAAGCAGCAGTGTGAATAGCAAGGACAGACACCTTCAATTTGTGAAATCAAAGAACTGATGCACTATATAGAACGAATTTGGGTTTTTAAAGAAATATTAAAAGTTAGGTACTGTAAGTGTTCTTAAAACCTGTAAACTTCATTCTGTGGGCTAGTGGTGTGGGACAAAATATTCCTAATGAAAGGAAGTACCAATTAGTTGATTTGTTGGTGGCATTCCCCTTTTGGGAAAGCAATGTAAGGTTATGTCTGTGTATGTCATTCACACTTAGGCAAGCATACACAGGCACATGGCTTTAAGAACCACACTGATGCCTTGATAATTAAAAAGAATACAAGCATTCCATGTACACATGTTAATTAGCAGTTAGTGACTGGGCCAACACTTTCTCATAAAAATTGGCCTTTTACATGTTGTCTAATTATCATTTTTCCCCAAATTTTGCGTTGTAGGACTACTGTTCGAAGATTTTTGGAAGAATACTGAGAACGGCATAAAGTGAAGATCGACATTTAAAAAATGAGGTGAAAGAAAGCTATAGTGGCATAGAAAAAGTATAAAGCTCAGTTAGTTTTTTTATTATTATTATTATTAAAAGTTAATTCAGGACTGATGTGACCTACCAGATTTCAGAACATGTGTTAATAGTATATATGCCACTGAAAACTTAGGTCCTGTATCATACTTTTTTCTTTAAGACTTTTTAAGAAATATTACTTAAACATGTGGCTTGCTCAGTGTTTAATTGCAAGTTTTCAATCTTGGACTTTGAAAACAGGATTAAACGTTAGTATTCGTGTGAATCAGACTAAGTGGGATTTCATTTTTACAACTCTGCTCTACTTAGCCTTTGGATTTAGAAGTAAAAATAAAGTATCTCTGACTTTCTGTTACAAAGTTGATTGTCTCTGTCATTGAAAAGTTTTAGTATTAATCTTTTTCTAATAAAGTTATTGACTCTGAACTAGTCCCCTGTTTTAAATACAAGAGTTACACTATTACTAGAGGTGTTGGTGTACAGTTTTATCTGATTTGTTCTGTTTAAGACTAATTTTTATAGACTTTCTAATGTTTTAAATAATGGTGCTTCAATTTTAGGTGGTTATGAATAAATTTGAATTTTGCTTTTAATAGCAAAGATGTGCAGTGAACTAGAATATATTTTTACATCCCTGAGAGATTCATTTAGTAGAAAATTCCAAGTATCCTGACAAGCACTCTTTAGCTGGCTAGCTATGGGATGATGTAGAAAAGCATTCAAGAGCTAGTTTTTGTTAAGTCCTGTATCAAGATTAACCCAGCTGTGTCAGTTTATAAATGTATTTGTGTATAGGGTGTGTAGTATATATGGCAAGGGTTTTTTCCCCCCACTTAAGTGATTATTTTTGTGTCACATCTAGGAAAACCGGCAGCATGTTTCTATCTATAGCCAGCTTCTTCGACTGTATAAAAGTATTCTCTCCAGCTACGTATATACACACATACATATATATCATAGCAATTCCTTGTGGTTTATAACTTGCAAATACTGCTATCAGTTTATAGGTAAAGAAACAGTGTGTTAAATGACTTATCCAGGGAGGGTCCTGTGGCTTCATGTTTATGGAGTTGCTAGGTCTCTGCCTCATGGTCCAGTGCCTGTTAAGCCACTGTGTTCATTCTAATAGGCATAATGAATTGTTAAAGAATTTACTAAAATCTCTTCCACCAAACTTTGAAAAATAATGAAGCCGCCCCCACTTTAGAGGCTCTGTATGAAAAAATGCTGTGGAGACAGAGCCCTCCTGGCTCCCTAGCTGATCCTGGAGATGCAGCAATAGATGAATGGGTTATCTCTGAATTTGTAAGAGATAATTCACATGAGGATTAAGATAAAATGGGAAGTAAAATCTAACAAACACAAAGATAGCTCCCAGGCACTGCTTTGTGTAGTTTGACAGCATTGTGGTTGTAGCAGCAAAGGACTTAAAGTGATAGTTTTTAAACCATATTCTGTCCCTAAGTAATAAAAAATCTAGGAAGTTACTAAAATACCAGATTTGTTCTGCTCTGCCTCATCTAGAATCAACGTCTAACTAACTTAAATGAAGTATAATAAATGAGTTCATATGAAAAGGCTTCCTCTATGGACACTTAGATATATTGTAACTATTGAAGTTACCTGGGATGTGGGGGTGGTGGGAGGAGGACCTGCCTCCCCAGGACATCTATGACTAAGGCCTGGCTTTAGTTATGGAGAGAGACGTAGAAGTTGAATTTTACACCCAAAATTGATGTGACTGAAGAGGAACTGATTGTTGCTAACCAGCTCACAAGAATCCAGTATTGAGACCAGTTCACTAGAAGAAACAAACATTTCTGCCATGCAGACCAAAAAGTTATTAGTTGGTGAATATGTATTTTCTCTTTGGAAGGTCTTTAAGGGGAGCAAACCAGTTTTAATCAATCAGATTGCTTGGTAAGTTTGGAATCTGCAATCAGTTGGTCTTAAAAAAAAAAAAACTTTATTTTGGAAATTTAAAGACATACACAAAAGAGGAACAATATAATTAACCTCTGTTAACTCATCACCAACAAGACTCATGACCACTTTTATACTTCATGAGTGATTGTATTTGTATCCACTGTTTTCTATTATTTTCGAGCAAGTCTCAGACACACCATTTAATCTGTAAATAATTCAGCATGTATCTCTAAAAGACAAAGACCTCTTAAATAACAGTTCATTAGTATAAAACAAATTGGGTAAACTTTTGTTGGTCATCAAACTATATTAGCACTGGTCCAATAGTTTAATTTTCATTGAGCCTTTCAAGAGGACCGACCAGTCTGCTGCTCAAGACATCCTCTCCTCTGGAATGTAGAGATAATACATATCATGCTCCTTTTTGTTAAAACGTTTTTTTTTCCCCTTCAAACACAGTCCATTCATTTTTCAGTTTGGGTTGAAACATCCTTTTCTTGATCTTGAGCTTATAATAACCTAGTCATATTGCTCAGCTCAGATATTTTTACTCCCTCTCCTTAGGCATTCTGGTTCCTTAAATATAGTTAGTGTCACAGAGGATAAATAACCAACCTTATTTCTAAGGTCTGAGAACACTTGGACCACATATTGGTTGAGCTCAGCCACCTTCTGATTAAAGTTTTCAGACTTGTAAGAACTGAAAATTTTTATGGTGGAAGTTCTCTGAGCCCTCATCCATTCTGTTTTTAAAAATGCATTGCAGATGGGCTATGTGAATATGTTTTTAAACATCTGATATGTGCATGAAACAAAAAACACTTGAAGTTATTATGTATACAATTCTGTGGGATGGGACTTCATGCAGGATTGGTTTTCAAGTTTGATTTCCTGAGGGATTTTTTAGTTGTTTGTGAAAGAACCCCAGGTCTACTTTTGAAATTTTGTATTATAATTGTAATGTTGCCCATGGTTAAAAAAAAAAAGTGTTCAGTGATCTATGTCTCCTACTACTCCTATTTCTCTGTTTTTCCTCTGCAGGAGCTTGCTGCTGTTAACAGTTATTCTTCCAAGTTGTTTTCTTTGTGGGGAGATGGGAGGTGGGAGGAAATATAAACATATATGTATAGATCTTTCAAAATATATGACGGTATACCCGTATGTTCTGAGTCTTGCTGTTTTTACCTGGTAATATTTAGAAACATTTATTTTGAGATAAAGGAGAGCACTTTTAAGTTGAACCTGTAGTTTTAAAAAGTACATTTCAAGTAAGCCAAAGCAGAGAAGTAAATGTATTTTTCATTGTTGTATCAGAATTTTGAATTTACTATTTTAAAAATTCAAGAGTTTTGTAGCTGATCTATTTCTTCCCCTCAGCCATCCCAAATAGGTCATTTGTCAACAGATTTAAGAATGTTTAGAAACAACAACTTTGGGAAACGGGAAACAATTTGGTATAAGTGGGTGTGCCATAACCTCTCTCGTAGCCATTCATTCCCGGATACATACCCTAGAGAAACTCTTACACATGCGTACCAGGGGATGGATTTAAGCATTTGTGTGTAATAGGAAGAAAAGAAGAAAAAACCCGGGAAGATCCCAAGTGTCCACCAACAGTGTGTTGGATAAATACTGTGGTATATTCCAACAGTGGAATTCCACAGAAGTGAAACTGAACTGCAGCTGTGTATGTGAACATGGACAAAACTCAACAATAGAAGGATCAAAAAAAGCAAGTCACAGAAGAATACATCACTATGGTTCCATTTCAATGAAAGTCAAAAACAGGCTGTCAAATACATGATAAAAGGAAACGATTAAGACAAAATTTAATGTTAGCCGTTTTGATGGAGGGAGAGGTGATCATGAGGGCACAGGGGTCTTCAGAAGAACTGGTGAGGGTCTGTTTCTGAAGCCTGTGGGCATTTCCTTTTTTAATCTGTATGTTTATGTGCTTTTGTATGTATGATATTTCTTAATAAAATTTAAAAAGAAGAATGGGAAAAAAGTCTTGGTGTAGGTAGTTACTAATATATAAGC